TAAATAACCACATCTTCCTGGCACTCACTCACTATTGCAAAGACACCAAGCCATGAGAGATCCACTTCCATGACCCAAACACCTCCCATCAGGTCCCACCTCCAAAAATGGGGACAATTCAACATGAGATTTGGCAGGGACATATATTCAATCCATCCCTGGACCCCCAAATCTCATGTCCTTCTGACATTGCAAAACATAATCATGCCTTCCCAATCACCTACCAAAATTTTAACTTGTTCCAGCATTAAACTCAAAAGTCCAAAGTGTCACAGGAGACATGGCCCAGAAAAAGAACTAATCCCAGCTCCTTGGGAGGCCAAGGCGGGTGGATCACGAGGTCAGGTGATCCAGACCATCCTAGCTAACACGGTGAAACCCCGTCTCTACTAAAAATACAAAAAATTAGCGGGGCGTGGTGGCGGGTGCCTGTAGTCCCAGCTGCTCGGGAGGCTGAGGCAGGAGAATGGCTTGAACCGGGACGCGGAGGTTGCAGTGAGCCGAGATTGCACCACAGCACTCCAGCCTGAGTAACAGAGCAAGACTCTGTCTCAAAAACCAAAGAAATCTCCAGCAGCGGAAATGTATGTAGAACTCATTTTGGTCAGTACTTTTCCTTGTACAGGAAGAAACTGAGGTCGCCCGGTGCAACGCCCAACACAGGTTAAGACAAAGCCGAGACTCAAAACCAGACCCCAGCTTCCGGTCCCAGCCCATAGATTCTTCCATTTCCTTCGCCGGAAGTGATATACAGCCCCTGTTCTCCTTCGCGTCCGTTGACGGGACCCAGGTTGGGGAGGCGGAAGAATGGGCGGGACCATGGGCGGAAGCACCCCTCCTACCAGGACCCGGAAACAGATGGCCACCCCGAGCCGGCCTATCCGGAAACTGGCTCGAAGAAGACGGGGATTGGCCATCGCTTCCGGAAGTTGTGAGCTTTGTTTCGGAGCGGGAGCTCTTCCGAGACGCACTGGGGGCCGGATGGTGAGTTTTCCTTGCGCTCTAACGGGCAGGCTCGGGAGCGGGAGGGTCCGGGCAGTTTTAGTAGTGTCTTTGGGACAACGGCTGCGGTTGGTATTTCTCAAGCGGCAACGAGGCCAGCAGAATGACAAGATCTGATGTACATTTTGAAAGGATCACTGTAACTGCTGGTGACGACTGGATTATAGGAGGGCAGGAATTGTGAGAAACCACTCAGAAGGCTACTGCTGTAGATGAGCGATGTGACCTAGCGTATGGGAGAGAAGTGGACGAATCAAAAGTATATTTAGCAGGTGAAAATTCAGGACTTTACGGATTAGATATAGAAATCTTTTGGTCTTTTCATTTTGTGTGCAGTAGAATCCTGCTTATCTGTGAAATGCAGTTAACACATCAGCTGGACCTATTTCCCGAATGCAGGGTAACCCTTCTGTTATTTAAAGATGTAAAAAATGCGGGAGACTTGAGAAGAAAGGCCATGGAAGGCACCATCGATGGATCACTGATAAATCCTACAGTGGTAAATATAAATTTTAAGAATGAATGAGCCTGGTGTAATTAATTCTTTTTCCTTGCTTTGGTAGATTGTTGATCCATTTCAGATACTTGTGGCAGCAAACAAAGCAGTTCACCTCTACAAACTGGGAAAAATGAAGACAAGAACTCTATCTACTGAAATTATTTTCAACCTTTCCCCAAATAACAATGTAATGTGCACTTTCCTATTTCTGTTGACCGTTTGTGTTTTTTTTTTCATTTTTTTTCTCTTAGATTTCAGAGGCTTTGAAAAAATTTGGTATCTCAGCAAATGACACTTCAATTCTAATTGTTTACATTGAAGAGGGAGAAAAACAAATAAATCAAGAATACCTAATATCTCAAGTAGAAGGTCATCAGGTTTCTCTGAAAAATCTTCCTGAAATAATGAATATTACAGAAGTCAAAAAGGTTTGCCAGTCCATATTTTTAGAAAGAGTGTGAGCAAGTCATAATTTGTCTTTCATTTTTACAGATATATAAACTCTCTTCACAAGAAGAAAGTATTGGGACATTATTGGATGCTATCATTTGTAGAATGTCAACAAAAGATGTTTTATGAAATGTCAGAAATATTAACAAAAATTCTCAGCATTAAAGAAAACATTGATTTTCCTTTCCTGACTATAAAACTAATTGTGCATTATAGAAAAGTTTAAATCAC